CAAGTATTTTATTATTTTTCATGCTATTGTGAACTGAAATGCTCCTTTAATTTGATTTTTCAGATTGTTTCTAGTATATGGAAATACACATACACATTGATTTTTGTTTATTAATCATGTGTCTTGCCACCTTACCTAATTTGTTCATTGGTTCTCGTTTTTTTTTGTCTTTTTTTTTTTTTTGTGGATTCTTTGGGAGTTTCTACAAACAGGATCATGCCACTGCAAATACAGCATTATCCTGTTTTATGCCTTATTTTCCTTTTCTTTCTAGATGTCTTTAGTTTGTTGAATGGAAATGGTAAGAGGGGGCATTTCTGCTTTGTTTCTATCTTGGGAGAAAGTACTCAGTCTTTTAACACTGAATTTCTTGTTAACTAGTGAGGTTTTTGTAAAGGCCTTTATCATGTTCAGGAGGTTCCCTTCTATTCCAAATTTGTCAAATTTTATTGTAAACGTTTATTGGGGTTTTTCAAATGCTTTTTCTACATTTATTGTAATGATCATGTGTTTTTCTTCCTTTAGTTTATTGATGTGGTGTACCATATGAATTAATTTTTGGATGTTAAACCATTCTTGCATTTCTGTGATAAATGGTGTATAATTCTTTTTATATGTCACTGGAATTTGTCTGCTAATATTTCAAGAGGGCTATTGGTCTATAGTTTGTTTTTTGTAATGTCTAGATTTAATTGTTGTATAATTGTATAACCACCATAATTCTGACCTCATAGACTATATTTAGAAATGTTTCTTCTCTATATTTTGAAAGAATTGTGAAGGATTAATATTATTTCCTTAAACATTTGATAGCATTCATCATTGAATTCATCTGCACCTTGGCCTTTCTTTTTGGGAAGATTTATAATTATGAGTGTAATCTTTGTTATAGGTCTATTTGGATTTTATTCAGTTTTGGTAACTTGTTTCTTTTTAGAAATTTATTAATTTTATCTAAGTTATCCAATATGTTGGCATAAAATTGTACATCACATTTCCTTTTTTTTTTTTTTTTCAAGACAATGTCTCACTCTGTCACCCAGGTTGGAGTGCAGTGGCACAGTCTTGGCTCACTGCAACCTCAGCCTCCCAGGTTCAAGTGATTCTCCTGCCTCATCCTCCCAAGTAACTGGGATTACAGGTGCCTGCTACCATGCTCACCTAATTTTTGTATTTTTAGTAGAGATGGGGTTTCACCATGTTGCCCCAGCTGGTCTTGAACTCCTGACGTCAAGTGATCTGCCTGCCTACATTTTCTTATAATACTTTAAATTTCTAAGGGACAGTAGAGAAGTACCTTTTTATTTCTTATTTTGGTAATTTCTTATTTTTCTTCGTCAGTCTAGTTAAAGGTTTGTCCATTTTGTTGATCTTTTCAAAGAATAATCTTGTTTCATTGATTTTCTTTGTTTTTTTGTTTTCATTTCATTTATTTATGGTTTAATTTTTTTTGTTATTTCTGCTTGCTTTTGGTTAGTTTGTTATCATTGTTTAAATGTCTTAAGATGGAAATTTAAGTTACTGATTTGATACCTTCCTCTTCTCTTCTTTTCTTTTCTTTCTACATAGGTACCTAAAGCCACACATTTCTCTACAAGCATTGCTTTAGCTGGATTCCATAAATTATGCTATGGTGTGTTTTTGTTTTCATTCAGTTAAAATATTGTCTTCACTCTCAGTTGTTTTGAATTCTCTAGGAACAAATATCCTATATTATTCCAATAGATGAGAAACTGTACACTGTGCACCTTAAACAAAGGTAAATTTTTATTCTTTAGTTTTGGATTTTATATTAAAAAAATTTCCTCTTTTTTTATATTCAGATATTTTTTAGCAGATAATTTTATGATCTATTTGTACAATCAAGGATCTATGAATACTTATTCTTCAGATATTCAGGTAAGATTTAAATTCTGTGTTTTATAGTTTTTTAAGTGACTACTTTACTTTTTTTCTTTCCTAGACTCAATGCTACTATCAAGGAAATATTGAAGGATATCCAGATTCCATGGTCACACTCAGCACGTGCTCTGGACTAAGGTTGTTTTCTGTTGTTGATTACAGAACACCTTAAGCACTTAAAATTGTATTCATAATTTCACAGAGGAATACTGCAATTTGAAAATGTTTCTTATGGAATTGAGCCTCTGGAATCTGCAGTTGAATTTCAGCATGTTCTTTACAAATTAAAGAATGAAGACAATGATATTGCAATTTTTATTGACAGAAGCCTGAAAGAACAACCAATGGATGACAACATTTTTATAAGTGAAAAAGTGAGTTGTATATGTTTTATTACTACTTTTAACATGTATTATATGCTGTTTTCCTTTTTTCTAGTCAGAACCAGCTGTTCCAGATTTATTTCCTCTTTATCTAGAAATGCATATTGTGGTGGACAAAACTTTGGTATGTGTTTTGCTTTTTCTTTGCTTTGAAATTACTTAAATATAAAATTAATTCTGTTTTTCAGTATGATTACTGGGGCTCTGATAGCATGATAGTAACAAATAAAGTCATCGAAATTGTTGGCCTTGCAAATTCAGTAAGTGTTTTCCTTTTCATATTAAAATAATTATTATGCATGTATTTATCTCTTCTGTTTTTAGATGTTCACCCAATTTAAAGTTACTATTGTGCTGTCATCATTGGAGTTATGGTCAGATGAAAATAAGATTTCTACAGTTGGTGAGGCAGATGAATTATTGCAAAAATTTTTAGAATGGAAACAATCTTATCTTAACCTAAGGCCTCATGATATTGCATATCTACTAATGTAAGAATAATGTTTCATTATTCCTAGAAAGAAATCAATTATAAATGTAAATTTATTTATTTAGTTATATGGATTATCCTCGTTATTTGGGAGCAGTGTTTCCTGGAACAATGTGTATTACTCGTTATTCTGCAGGAGTTGCATTGGTATGTAACTATTTAATCTTATTTTTTAAATTTTTCCTTAGAATTTTCTTTGTTGTTATTATAGTACCCCAAGGAGATAACTCTGGAGGCATTTGCAGTTATTGTCACCCAGATGCTGGCACTCAGTCTGGGAATATCATATGACGACCCAAAGAAATGTCAATGTTCAGAATCCACCTGTATAATGAATCCAGAAGTTGTGTAAGTTTTAACAATTTATTTATTGCTTATGTCTGCCAATGACATTATATGGATTCATCTTTAGGCAATCCAATGGTGTGAAGACTTTTAGCAGTTGCAGTTTGAGGAGCTTTCAAAATTTCATTTCAAATGTGGGTGTCAAATGTCTTCAGAATAAGCCACAAATGCAAAAAAAATCTCCGAAACCAGTCTGTGGCAATGGCAGATTGGAGGGAAATGAAATCTGTGATTGTGGTACTGAGGCTGTAAGTATGATAACTAGGAAAATTGATTAATATATTTTTACTTGTACATTTCACTAATTCATAGCAATGTGGACCTGCAAGCTGTTGTGATTTTCGAACTTGTGTACTGAAAGACGGAGCAAAATGTTATAAAGGACTGTGCTGCAAAGACTGTCAAGTAAGATTTAAGCTTATGAACATCTTTCAAATTGCTTTATTTTTTATGTTCTAACTTCTCTTAGATTTTACAATCAGGCGTTGAATGTAGGCCGAAAGCACATCCTGAATGTGACATCGCTGAAAATTGTAATGGAAGCTCACCAGAATGTGGTCCTGACATAACTTTAATCAATGGACTTTCATGCAAAAATAATAAGTTTATTTGTTATGACGGAGACTGCCATGATCTCGATGCACGTTGTGAGAGTGTATTTGGAAAAGGTAATATCTTTTTGTTACATCTCAATAGCCCTTTTTAATCCAAATGTATTTCTAACTTTAACAGGTTCAAGAAATGCTCCATTTGCCTGCTATGAAGAAATACAATCTCAATCAGACAGATTTGGGAACTGTGGTAGGGATAGAAATAACAAATATGTGTTCTGTGGATGGAGGTATGCTCTACAAATATAAATGATACTTTTCTATAATAATCATATATATTTTTTATGTTTTCAGGAATCTTATATGTGGAAGATTAGTTTGTACCTACCCTACTCGAAAGCCTTTCCATCAAGAAAATGGTGATGTGATTTATGCTTTCGTACGAGATTCTGTATGCATAACCGTAGACTACAAATTGCCTCGAACAGTTCCAGATCCACTGGCTGTCAAAAATGGCTCTCAGTGTGATATTGGGAGGGTAAATAATTTAAAATCTATTTAAAAAATATATGGGAACTTTTTTTGTATGTGTTTTTCTTTAGGTTTGTGTAAATCGTGAATGTGTAGAATCAAGGATAATTAAGGCTTCAGCACATGTTTGTTCACAACAGTGTTCTGGACATGGAGTAAGTAACCACATGTTTCCCTGAATCACATTAACAATCATTTAATTTTTCAAAATGATCCTAGGTGTGTGATTCCAGAAACAAGTGCCATTGTTCGCCAGGCTATAAGCCTCCAAACTGCCAAATACGTTCCAAAGGATTTTCCATATTTCCTGAGGAAGATATGGGCAAGTATTTGTCTCTTTAAATACCCATTTAATTTGTTTTTTTTTTTTGTATTTCTGTTTTTAGGTTCAATCATGGAAAGAGCATCTGGGAAGACTGAAAACACCTGGCTTCTAGGTTTCCTCATTGCTCTTCCTATTCTCATTGTAACAACCGCAATAGTTTTGGCAAGGAAACAGTTGAAAAAGTGGTTCGCCAAGGAAGAGGAATTCCCAAGTAGCGAGTAAATTGCATTTGTGTTCTGAAGTTAAACATACTAACATGAGACATTTTCAATTTTTTTTTAGATCTAAATCGGAAGGTAGCACACAGACATATGCCAGCCAGTAAGTAGTTTAGAAGGTGTTTTTAAGATACAAACTTGAGACATTGCTTTCAATTTTTTTTTAGATCCAGCTCAGAAGGCAGCACTCAGACATATGCCAGCCAGTAAGTAGGTTAGAAGAGGTTTTTAAGATACACGTGGAAGCATTACTTTTTCGCTTTCTTTTAGAACCAGATCAGAAAGCAGCAGTCAAGCTGATACTAGCAAGTAAGTGAATTAGGGGGCATTTTTTTTATATATTTAATATATATTGTTTTTAATTTATTTTTAGATCCAAATCAGAAGATAGTGCTGAAGCATATACTAGCAGGTAAGCAGGATAGAAAGTGTTACTTATAAATAAGCCTAAAAATGTTATTTCCTTATTTCCTTAGATCCAAATCACAGGACAGTACCCAAACACAAAGCAGTAGGTAAGTATATTAGAAGGTGTTTCTTAAAATAATTGAGCACGTGTTTTTTTGTTCTCTTCCACAGTAACTAGTGATTCCTTCAGAAGGCAACGGATAACATCGAGAGTCTCGCTAAGAAATGAAAATTCTGTCTTTCCTTCCGTGGTCACAGCTGAAAGAAACAATAAATTGAGTGTGGATCAATTTGCATGCCAGCGTGTTCGTTTTTTTTCTTCTCTTTC